TTTTGTTTTTTGTTTGTTTGTTTGTTTGTTTGTTTGAGATGGAGTCTTGCACTGTTGCCCAGGCAGGAGTGCAGTGGCGCGATCTCGGCTCACTGCAAGCTCTGCCTCCCGGGTTCGCGCCATTCTCCTACCTCAGCCTCCTGAGTGCCTGGGACTACAGGCGCCCGCCACCACGCCTGGCTAATTTTTTGTACTTTTAGTAGAGACAGGGTTTCACCCTCTTAACCAGGATGGTCTCAATCTCCTGACCTCGTGATCCACCCGCCTCAGCCTCCCAAAGTGCTGGGATTACAGGTGTGAGCCACCGCGCCCGGCCCTGATAGCCGATGAGGTTTTTTTGTCATTGTTCTTCTTGTATCATTACAGACTCATGGCCTTTTATAGCTATATTTCTCTTTCTCCCGACTCTGTACAAACTCCTTTGTTTTAGAGTTTGCACAACCCTCTATCAAAGCACCTACCACCTCACTTTTAAATCTTCTGCATGTATTTCTGTCTTCCTTCCTAGACTGTGAGCACATCTGGGACAGGGACCATATCTTTTTTTGTTTATTTGTTTTGTTTTGAGACAGAGTCTCGCTCTGTCGGCCAGGCTGGAGTGCAATGGCGTGATCTGGCTATAACCTCCACCTCCCGGGTTCAAGAGATTCTCCTGCCTCAGCCTCCCAAGTAGCTGGAATTACATGTGCATGCCACCAAGCCCAGTTAATTTTTGTATTTTGAGTAGAGACAGGGTTTCACCATGTTGGTGAGGCTGATCTCGAACTCCTGACCTCAGGTGATCTACCCACCTCAGCCTCCCAAAGTGCTGGGATTACAGGCATGAGCCACTGTGCCTGGCCAGGACCATATCTTAATTGTCTTTGTAGTTTCAGTGTTTGGTACAGTGCCTCTCACTGTTTCTTTTTGCCTTTGAGATCTTCCCTCTTTGTTACTGTGATCTTCCCTACTGGTCTTTGTTCTTCTGAGTCTGTCCCTATCACCACCTCAACCCGAGCTGGATGTGGCCTGTCCTCCTTTTTGTGTTTCTCTCACAGACTGTGTACAGTGCCCTGGGCCTGAGGGATGCCTGCCGCTCCCTGCCGCAGTCCATCCAGCTCTTTCGGGACATTGCCCAAGAGTTCTCTGATGACCTGCACCATATCGCCAGCCTCATTGGGAAAGTAGTGAGTAGAAGGAAAAAGGGAGTGCACCCAGGCAGGTCCTAAGAAACAGTACTTATCTCCTCAGGTGGACTTTGAGGGCAGCCTTGCTGAAAATCGCTTCACAGTCCTCCCCAACATAGATCCTGAAATTGATGAGAGTGAGTGTTGGGTGTGGATGGGCCTGTGAGCCTTTTGATAACCACGTGTCTTCCACCCTCGTAGAAAAGCGAAGACTGATGGGACTTCCCAGTTTCCTTACTGAGGTTGCCCGCAAGGAGCTGGAGAATCTGGACTCCCGTATTCCTTCATGCAGTGTCATCTACATCCCTCTGGTGAGGGCAGGAGAGTGGGTGTAGCCTTCAGAAGAGTAGAGTATCTCCTCTTTACTCTCCCCAGATTGGCTTCCTTCTTTCTATTCCCCGCCTGCCTTCCATGGTAGAGGCCAGTGACTTTGAGATTAATGGACTGGACTTCATGGTAAGACCCTCAACCTCTGTAAGGTGAGTGATCAAAGTCCACAGCTTTGAACCCCTGTACCCAGTTTCTCTCAGAGGAGAAGCTGCACTATCGTAGTGCCCGAACCAAGGAGCTGGATGCATTGCTGGGGGACCTGCACTGCGAGATCCGGGGTGAGGAAAAGCCAGAGGTTATATGCATTGTAGACCTCCAGCTCCCTTCCTCACCCACTCCCAGACCAGGAGACGCTGCTGATGTACCAGCTACAGTGCCAGGTGCTGGCACGAGCAGCTGTCTTAACCCGAGTATTGGACCTTGCCTCCCGCCTGGACGTCCTGCTGGCTCTTGCCAGTGCTGCCCGGGACTATGGCTACTCAAGGCCGCGTTACTCCCCACAAGTCCTTGGGGTACGAATCCAGAATGGCAGGTAAGAATAGAGGCGGGTGGAGGAATAGACATAGCCATGCGAGGTGCCTCTCCGCCCACTGCAGACATCCTCTGATGGAACTCTGTGCCCGAACCTTTGTGCCCAACTCCACAGAATGTGGTGGGGACAAAGGGAGGGTCAAAGTCATCACTGGACCCAACTCATCAGGGAAGAGCATATACCTCAAACAGGTGAGGAGAAGCCCTGCAGCCTGGGCCTCTGGAGGCCCCAGGCCCTGTCTCCTTCCCTATTCAGGTAGGCTTGATCACATTCATGGCCCTGGTAGGCAGCTTTGTGCCAGCAGAGGAGGCCGAAATTGGGGCAGTAGACGCCATCTTCACACGAATTCATAGCTGCGAATCCATCTCCCTTGGCCTCTCCACCTTCATGATCGACCTCAACCAGGTCAAAGGGAACAAAGGGAGGTGGGATTGAGGTACTAACTTTCCCTTGTCCACCTTATACCCAGCAGGTGGCGAAAGCAGTGAACAATGCCACTGCACAGTCGCTGGTCCTTATTGATGAATTTGGAAAGGGAACCAACACGGTGAGGGGAGAAACTGATGAGGGGAGAAACTAGCTCCGAATGCTAACCTCTGCCCTCTTTGCAGGTGGATGGGCTCGCGCTTCTGGCCGCTGTGCTCCGACACTGGCTGGCACGTGGACCCACATGCCCCCACATCTTTGTGGCCACCAACTTTCTGAGCCTTGTTCAGCTACAACTGCTGCCACAAGGGCCCCTGGTGCAGTATTTGGTGAGGAGACCAATCTAGCTCCTCGGGGACCCTGATGATACACTGTCTTTTATTCTCTTTTAAGACCATGGAGACCTGTGAGGATGGCAACGATCTTGTCTTCTTCTATCAGGTTTGCGAAGGTGTTGCGAAGGCCAGCCATGCCTCCCACACAGCTGCCCAGGCTGGGCTTCCTGACAAGCTTGTGGCTCGTGGCAAGGAGGTGATGAGATCCAAATGTGCAACCACCTCCACCTTACTCCTCCCACCTTCTTGCTTGTTCCTAGGTCTCAGACTTGATCCGCAGTGGAAAACCCATCAAGCCTGTCAAGGATTTGCTAAAGAAGAACCAAATGGAAAAGTGCGTATATGGCCCCAGTGTCTTTACCCTCTCCATAAATCTTGCGATTTTCTCTCTTCTTCAGTTGCCAGACATTAGTGGATAAGTTTATGAAACTGGATTTGGAAGATCCTAACCTGGACTTGAACGTTTTCATGAGCCAGGAAGTGCTGCCTGCTGCCACCAGCATCCTCTGAGAGTCCTTCCAGTGTCCTCCCCAGCCTCCTGAGACTCCGGTGGGCTGCCATGCCCTCTTTGTTTCCTTATCTCCCTCAGACGCAGAGTTTTTAGTTTCTCTAGAAATTTTGTTTCATATTAGGAATAAAGTTTATTTTGAAGAAAGATATTGTTTCTTTAGTCTCAAAACAAGAGAC